GGGATTACAGGCGTGAGCCACCGTGCCCGGCCATTGACTAAGGTCTTAAAATAGCTCTTCCTGCCTGTATAATCTCCATTATGGCAGGGCTCATATAAGAAGATGACAGTTCATCTGATGAGGAAGAAAACTTACTCCTAGTTAGATTGGGTTGAATTCTTCCCTGTTTCCAGCGGTGTCTGCTCCTGGCACCTCAGGCACAGTCAGGGGTAGGAGGTGGTGATCAGATACACTCGCTGTGAGCAGTGCAAGGGGAAGCAGGTGCCCAGAGGTGCATCCCGGTTTGGTGGGGGTGACAAACATGGACAGGTAAGTGCAGGAGTGTGTGCAATACTCAATCTAAGAAAGGTAGTTCAGGCAGAGTTCAGGGAAGATATCTCTGTGCAGGGCCAGACATGGGGATGAGATTCTGATAATTTGGGAATGAATCAGGCCCCCAGCCCCTCCTCCCTCAGACTCAGCAGTCCAGGCACCCGGCCCTCCTCCCTCGGACCCAGAAGTCCATGCTCCCAGCCCCTCCTCCCTTGGACCCAGGAGTCCAGGCCCCCAGCCCCTCCTCCCTCAGACCCAGGAGTCCAGGCCCCCAGCCGCCTTCTCCTGCAGGACCCCAGGAGCTTGGGTACCCACAGGCTACTAGATCCTTGTTTCTGTGCATGGAAATTCTCAAATTATCTCCAAAAGTCTATGAAGAAGGTAAACACACATTTCCAGATGAGGGAATAGGCTGATATAGTTGAAAGACACACAGAGGGTCACAGTCTGGAATTGACAGTGGTGGGATTCGAACCTATTTCACTCCAGAACTGCGTAGCGCCTTATACGCTGCGGCAAGTGTGACGTCATTCGAACAAACCATAGGCCCCGCCCCCGGACTAGCCACGCCCACAGGCTCCTGAAACCACCAATCCCAGCTGTGACAGCGCTCAGGACCGATGCTCATAGGTCCCGTCCCTAGGATCCCCGCCCCCTCCGCCCGCGCCCCGCCCCTCGCAGCCCAGTTCCGGACGCGGGCCCAGCCGCGCCTGCGCCTCCGCTCGCCTGTGGCTGCGTCGCGCGCTCTTCCTCGGAGCTACCCAGGCGGCTGGTGTGCAGCAAGCTCCGCGCCGACCCCTGACGCCTGACGCCTGTCCCCGGCCCGGCATGAGCCGCTACCTGCTGCCGCTGTCGGCGCTGGGCACGGTAGCAGGCGCCGCCGTGCTGCTCAAGTGAGTACATTCTAGCCCCGCGTGCGCGGTCAACAGGACTGACCGTGCCGCTTCTCACCCTCAGGGACTATGTCACCGGTGGGGCTTGCCCCAGCAAGGCCACCATCCCTGGGAAGACGGTCATCGTGACGGGTGCCAACACAGGCATCGGGAAGCAGACCGCCTTGGAACTGGCCAGGAGAGGTAAAATCTCCCCTGCTTTGGCTCTCAGAGAGAATTTAAATCTTTTTCCATCCTGGGTTTTCAGGAGGCAACATCATCCTGGCCTGCCGAGACATGGAGAAGTGTGAGGCGGCAGCAAAGGACATCCGCGGGGAGACCCTCAATCACCATGTCAACGCCCGGCACCTGGACTTGGCTTCCCTCAAGTCTATCCGAGAGTTTGCAGCAAAGATCATTGAAGGTAGGAGAACGCTGGCCATGTGGGATGAGGACGGGATGTCTCCTCCTCCACCCCTCTCTTCCAGAGGAGGAGCGAGTGGACATTCTAATCAACAACGCGGGTGTGATGCGGTGCCCCCACTGGACCACCGAGGACGGCTTCGAGATGCAGTTTGGCGTTAACCACCTGGGTGAGGCCTGGGCAGGGGCTGCACCATGGGTTCAAAAGTGACCTTTTCATCATCCTTAATCCAGGTCACTTTCTCTTGACAAACTTGCTGCTGGACAAGCTGAAAGCCTCAGCCCCTTCGCGGATCATCAACCTCTCGTCCCTGGCCCATGTTGCTGGGCACATAGACTTTGACGACTTGAACTGGCAGACGAGGAAGTATAACACCAAAGCCGCCTACTGCCAGAGCAAGCTCGCCATCGTCCTCTTCACCAAGGAGCTGAGCCGGCGGCTGCAAGGTACGGGGGCGCTAGGCTCGGCCTCCCTCTTGCTCCCTCAGTCTTCTCTTTCTTTCTTCCCCAGGCTCTGGTGTGACTGTCAACGCCCTGCACCCCGGCGTGGCCAGGACAGAGCTGGGCAGACACACGGGCATCCATGGCTCCACCTTCTCCAGCACCACACTCGGTGAGTCCCCTCCCAGCCTGGGGTCTCCACGTAGCTTTCCTTTTTTTTTTTTTTTTTTTTCCAGCCAGCAAACCCCAAACAGGAACCTATGGTTGGTGATGGATGTGCGTTCAGAAAGCAGGGAGGGAGGGGGAGTCAGAGGTGAGGGGGTCATCAGCCATAGCTGTCCGCTGCATCACCCCCTCGCTATCTCCAGGAAGCGTTCTGGGCTTTTCCTGTTGTGCAGTGTGGAAGTGCTCTATCTTCATTCATATCAAGGAAAGTCAAAGGACAAACTAAAGCCGGCAGCGTCTTTCTGGCTTCCTAGTCAGGCTGTTCGGTAGCGGAGTGTCACCCTGATTTCCAGCCCCGCAGCACACACAGTGAGAGCCTGCCTGGCGTGATTCAGAGGCAACGTATTTCCCAAGGTGGCTGTGAAGGAACCAGGGGGATAAACACAGCCCGTGAACCGCACGCCAGAGGACAGGTCCGGCTGCCTGCCGCGGAGTCGTCACGGCGTGTCGCGTCTGAGCGCTTCTCCAAAGCACCCAAGTGGCACCCGGGGTGACAGTTACATCATCTTGAGTACAGTTCTCTCAAGGAAAAAGCAAGCCCAGCATCTTCTGCCATGGCAACCCTGGCTTGGAGCCTCCATAAGAGAGAAGGCCCTAAGAATAATACCATTTTCTTGCTCTAAGTTGCTCTTACGGGAAAGAAGTGATAATATTCTTCCTAAACGCCATCATTCGTGCATCCTTCCCACCTATATGTGTCACCGGATCATTCTCCGCCTGGGCGGGGCCGTCCTGTGCACTGCAGAATGCTGAGCAGTGTCCTTGGCTTCGACCGACCACATGCCAGGAGCACCCCAATTTCTGCCATCGGGTGATTGACTTCACTGTTGCATTTGATTTTTTATGTATCTTTTAAAAGGACCCAATAGGGCCAGGCACAGTGGCTCACACTTGTAATCCCAGCACTTTGGGAGGCTGAGGTCGGTGGATTGCTTGAGCCCAGGAGGAGTTCAAGACCAGCCTGGGCAACATAGTGAAACCCCAACTCTACAAAAAACAAATGTTTTATTTTTATTTATTTTAGATGGAGTTTCACTCTTGTTGCCCAGGCTGGAGTGCAGTGGCGCAATCTCGGCTCACTGCAACTTCTGCCTCCCGGGTTCAAGCGATTCTCCTGCCTCAGCCTCCTGAGTATCTGGGATTACAGGCATGCGCCACCACACCCAGCTAATTTTGTATTTTTAGTAGAGATGGCGTTTCTCCATGTTGGTCAGGCTGGTCTCAAACTCCCGACCTCAGGTGATCTGCCTGCCTCGGCCTCCCAGAGTGTTGGGATTACAGGCGTGAGCCACCACGCCCAGCCGGGTTTATAGTTTTATAACCCTTATGACAAATCTCATAGTATTCTGCAGGGATAAGCATGAAACCACTCGTTCAATAAGTGCAAACAAAAACGCCAACAATTCTTAAGACATTTCTAATCTTATTTTACCAATAATTTTAAAGCCAGCTTATGTATTAAAGATTTATAACTACTTTTATTAACACGTTTAAAATTCTATGCAGCTTAAAGCATTTATAATGGATAAAACTGCCAATACTGAGTGCCTGACATAATATTTGAAAGGTGGCAGGCATTCAACCATGGTCACTGAATGAGAGATGTAGGGAAGATGATGGCAGGGAGGTTTTTAGATATCAACACCCTGATAGTTCTCATTTTAACCACCTGTAAGTGCACATACAAGTCAACGGCACTGGCCGGGCGCGGTGGCTCATGCCTGTATTCCCAGCACTTTGGGAGGCCAAATCACAAGGTCAGGAGATCGAGACCATCCTGGCTAACACGGTGAAACCCCGTCTCTACTAAAAATACAAAAAATCAACTAGGCATGGTGGCACGCACCTGTAGTCCCAGCTACTCAGGAGGCTGAGGCAGGAGAATCGCTTGAACCTGGGAGGCGGAGGTTGCGGTGAGCCAAGATCGCGCCACTGCACTCCAGCCTCGGCGACAGAGTGAGACTCCGTCTCAAAAAACCAAAAAACAAAAAACAGTCAATGGCATTAAATATAAATACATTTACAGTGTTGTGTAACCATCACCACTATGGATCCCCCAGACTTTGTCATCATCTTCAACCTAAGCGCTCCCTATTAAATAGTAACTCCCCACTTTTCCCAGGCCTTGGCAACCACCATTCTAATCCCTGTCTCTATGAATTTGACTCCTCTCGATACCTCAGATAAGCGGCACAATGCAGTATTTATCTGTCAAGTCCGGAATATTTCCTTTAGCATAATGTCTTCAAGGTCCATCACGTTGTAGCATGTATCTGAATTTATTCTTTTATAATATTTTTTATTTTTTGGAGACAGAATCTCGCTCTGTCACCCAGGCTGGAGTGCAATGGCGCGATCTCGGCTCACCGCAACTTCCGCGTCCCGGGTTCAAGCCATTCTCCTGTCTCAGCCTCCGGAGTAGCTGGGACTACAGGTGCCTGCCGCCATGCCCGGCTATTTTTTTTTTGTATTTTTTGGGGGTTTTACTGTGTTGCCCAGGCTGGTCTTGAACTGCTGAGCTCAGGCAATCTGCCTGCCTCAGCCTCCTAAAGTACTAGGATTACAGGCATGGGCCACCACGCCCGGCCTTATTTTTATTTTTGAGACAGTCTCACTCTGCCGCCCAGGCTGGAGTGCAGTGGTGCGATCTCGGCTTACCGCAATCTCTGCCTCCCAGGTTCAAGCGATTCTCATGCCTCCGTCTCCCAAGTAGCTGGGATTACAGGCACCTGCCACCATGCCCGGCTAATTTAACGCCCAGCTAATTTTTGTATTTTTAGTAGAGATGGGGTTTCACCATGTTAACCAGGCTGGTCTCGGACTCCTGACCTCAGGTGATCCGCCCGCCTCGGCCTCCCAAAGTGCTGGGATTACAGGCGTGAGCCACTGTGCCTGGCTGATTTTTATTCTTTTAGTTAAGGCTGGTTGATATTACCTTGTGTGTATATACCACATGTTGTTTATCCATTGTTGTTGATGGACATGTGGGTGGTTTCACCTTTTGGCTATTGTGAATAAAGCTGCTATGAACACTGTGTACAAATATGTTAGAGACCCTGTTTTCAGTTCTTTTAGGTGTGTACCCCGAAGTGGAATTGCTGGATTTTATGGCAATCCCACGTTTAACTTCTGGAGGAGCTGCTGGAACTGTTTTCCACAGCAGGGGCGCCATGTTACGTCCCTGCCAGCAATGCACGCGCAGTTCAATTTCTCTGCATACTCACCAATATCTGCTGTTTTCCATTAAAAAAAATTATAGCCGGTCGGGTGCAGTGGCTCATGCCTG